CCTTTTCTTCCTCCCTTTTTATATGGAGCAGGATCCCAGCCCGTTTGTAAAAAAATAGAAGGACACAGAAGGGAAAACTTGAAAATGAAAACTGAAAAACAAGTCATGAAATCAGAAGATGTGAGATCAAAAGCAAAATAAAATAGTTTACCTTAGAAGGCTGTGCCTGGATCCAACAATAGGCCTCAGACCCTTGCAGAAAGAAGAAGGGGGCAGCCCAGAATTAAAAAAAAAAAAAAACAAAAAAAAAACCCGCAAGCTATTGTGATGTGCCAGGCACCACTGCAGGTTTTTGACTTGTATTAACCCATTTAACCCTCCCAACAACCCTGTTGCCCCTGTTTTATAGATGAGGAGACAGCCTGCTGAGGTTAAGGAATGTTTTCCATCCCCAACTTGGCACACAGGCTCTGGAGTCTGGCCCTTGCCTGTCTCAGTACTGTTTCAGGCTGTTGCCCTCAGACCCCGCCATGCCTTCCAGGGTCAAGAAAGGCATGTGAGCAGGCAGCTTGAGCTCCCTGTCACGTGTAGACAGTGAGAATAATGTGCCTTCCCCAAAGGCAGTTATGAAGATCAGAGGAGATAATTTATGAAAAGTGCAAGCTCTCTTGAGAGTAGGGGATTTTGTTTGTTCACCTTACAAGGCAGGTGTTGAGTCAATAGGCTGCAGTCAGTGAAGGAATGAATGCAGTGGCATGCGCAGCGTGGTGGTCTAAGTGGTAGTTTTGGTCCATCCCTAGGGGAGCACAAGTCTTGGGCAGAGGATCAAAAGCACACACCTCTGAGAAGCCAAGTGTTTTTGTCTGTAACCTTTGATCATTCAAAAGGAAGCATTTTCTAACCTCTGCATTTTTTTACCCAAACTGTACAAAGGCTTCCTTGCTGTCCAAGTTGTGGTATACTCCAGTGCAGCTGCCTGGCTTCCAAGAGAAACTTAGCACTTCTTGTTCTGTTTGTAGCCTCAAATCAACATGTAACCAAAAGCTGTGAATGAATAATCCAAACTTGAAGAACCCCAGATTTTATTCAGGAGGAGTAACTGGAAGCCATAACCATGAACTTCCATATCTGTCATAGGAAAGAGGTTGGCCTCAGCAGCAATGAGGGATAATTCTTTCAAGAAAGGAATGAAGAGAGAAGTTAGATGGAAAAGAGATTTTTAAGGTCAAAAGAAGCAGCTGAAGAACATGTGTAGGACAGCCTTAGGAGTTACTACACTTCAAGACCTGGGTGTCTGCTGGAGGAAGGAACATGACCCTGCGGAGATGTTAAGGGTTGGGAGAGCTGAGCTTGGAGGCTGGAAGCCCAGCTGGGAGGCTATTGTTAAAGAGGTAAGATGACCCTAAACTAGTATTCAGGATGTTTTAAAAAGAAATTGTTCTTTTGTTGCTCTAGGTTGCTGCAGCAACTGGTCACACAGTAGTGTTGGTAGACCAGACAGAGGACATCCTGGCAAAATCCAAAAAGGGAATTGAGGAAAGCCTTAGGAAAGTGGCAAAGAAGAAGTTTGCAGAAAACCTTAAGGTAATTTCTTATTATCGATGTCTTCAAGACAATGAATGTTCTCTTCTTCCTCCCACTGCATTAGGCCGGCGATGAATTTGTGGAGAAGACCCTGAGCACCATAGCGACCAGCACGGATGCAGCCTCCGTTGTCCACAGCACAGACTTGGTGGTGGAAGCCATCGTGGAGAATCTGAAGGTGAAAAACGAGCTCTTCAAAAGGCTGGACAAGTTTGCTGCTGAGTATGTAACCTCTGGACAATCTTCTTTTTTTTTCTGATACTCCCACTATATTTTCTCTTCACAGACATACAATCTTTGCCAGCAACACTTCCTCCTTGCAGATTACAAGCATAGCTAATGCCACCACCAGACAAGACCGATTCGCTGGCCTCCATTTCTTCAACCCAGTGCCTGTCATGAAACTTGTGGAGGTCAGTGGGTGTCAGCTTGTGTGTGTCTGCCCTCTGGTCATAATTCTCTGCTTTGCATTTCCAGGTCATTAAAACACCAATGACCAGCCAGAAGACATTTGAATCTTTGGTAGACTTTAGCAAAGCCCTAGGAAAGCATCCTGTTTCTTGCAAGGTAAGAGTATGGGTAGCTTGGGAAGGAGGTAGCTAGTTTTTTGTTTTTCTGTCTCCCAAAACAGGACACTCCTGGGTTTATTGTGAACCGCCTCCTGGTTCCATACCTCATGGAAGCAATCAGGCTGTATGAACGAGGTATCCTTCTGACCCAGGCCAGGAGCAGCAGAGTGGTGACCCAGTGCTGCCGTTTTCTCCTTAGGTGACGCATCCAAAGAAGACATTGACACTGCTATGAAATTAGGAGCCGGTTACCCCATGGGCCCATTTGAGCTTCTAGATTATGTCGGACTGGATACTACGAAGTTCATCGTGGATGGTAGGAATTGGAATTTTTTGTTGTCTTTAATTTCATCCTGAGTTCTCTTCCCTCCGCTCAATAGGGTGGCATGAAATGGATGCAGAGAACCCATTACATCAGCCCAGCCCATCCTTAAATAAGCTGGTAGCAGAGAACAAGTTCGGCAAGAAGACTGGAGAAGGATTTTACAAATACAAGTGATGTGCAGCTTCTCCGGCTCTGAGAAGAACACCTGAGAGCGCTTTCCAGCCAGTGCCCCGAGTGCCTGTGGGAATGCTCTTTGGTCAGACATTCCCTCACACAGTACAGTTTAATAAATGTGCATTTTGATTGTAATCTATCGAAGTGATTATTACACCAGTTACAGCAGTAATAGATTCTCCATTAAGAAATAATTCCCTTTTTTAGTCTGTTCATTTCTGTGTATTTTCTAAACAGCTTTACACCCTTGGTGCCTTGGAGCAAACATGTTTTTTGAACCTTGTCATTTTTGTGAAGAATTGCCTAGATTCCTTCTCTCATCAACGGGAAAGTACTTCCTCTGAGAGTGCGAGTGCACCATGCTCACTGTTGCTGCGTGGGAGAGTCACAAGCCACTGGCAAGCAAGTGGTATAGTCTGTGAAGCACTGCAGCGAGCAGCACCTGGATCTTGCCTTTATAAGAACATTTTACTACCTGCAGCTTTGAGTCTTGCCCTACATTTTGGGCATGACATAAGATGTGTCTTTATTCAGCTCGTCGTGAAGATGCTGCTGCTGAATGGGTCAGCATATCTCTGTTTGCATGGTTTGCAGGAGGTCGGTTTTCATGGTCATTCAGTTCCACAGATCTGAATGATTACTGTCTGTCTGTGTCTTTTTTCCATGAGAAATCACTGTTGCAAATTGCCTATAAATTGACTCTACTAAAATAACAATGTTTCAGTCTGAAAATTTGAATTGAAAAAAATGTATAATATAAAATTGTAATACACTCAAATGATTATAAAAGTAAAAGTTGGTAATTTAGGCAGAAGCTATTTCTCCTCTTCTTTGACCTGCTGTTAA